TTTGTGGAGGTAAGTTTTCAAATCCTTCGGGTGAATACATAAGGGGCCCAGTGATGACTGAGTGCAAGCAATACTTTTTACTTACGTGGTCTCGGATAAATCACTTCACTTTTCTAAGCCTCAGTTTTCTCTTCTGCAAATTGTGATAAAAATAGCACCTCCTAGAGTTCCCTTGAAGATAAAAGAGGTAAGGTATTCAAGCACTTCAATGCCTGATACTCAATACATGGTAACTTTTTCTACATCCTTCAGCACACAACTGCTCATAATTCCCTCATACGAGTAGGGCTTTAACCTTTTAGCCTCGATGATTTGTTTTGCTCTTCCAAATGCCTAGAATGCCCTTCCAGGTTACCGTCTCCCTGAGCCTTTGGTTGGAATCCTCATACCAGAGGGTCAACACGTTTAGTAGAGGAATTACTGAAATAGTTGGGTTCCAAACACTAGCTCTGGCATTTACCTTCTGTGTAAATTGGCTGAAGTTACCCAACGTCTCTGTATCTCAATTTCCTCATCTATAAAATGGGGATAATAGTATCTACCTCATAGAGTTGTTGTCGGAGCCATTTTAATGGCAAAAACCGCAATTACTTTTGCACCAACCTAATAAATCCGCGCATATTCTTAAAGAAGTTAGAACAGTGCCTGGTACAAAGTAAATGCCAGATCAATGTTATTAATGTTAGGTGTCCGCCACCTATGCCACGCAGTGAGTTCCTTAGGTATAGGGACAGTCTAATCTCCGAATCCACACTGCCTAGAACAAAATAAGCATTGCAGTACATTTGAGAAAGTAAAGGTGTAGTGGAAACCGAGAGCGAAATGAGGGCGTAGGGAGAAAAGGGTGGGGAAGCTTAGAGACCGGTGAGGGAGCAGAGCTGGGGCGCCTGTGTACAGGGATAGAGCCCGGCGGCAGCAGGGCGCGGCTTCCCTTTCCCGGGGCCTGGGGCCGCAATCAGGTGGAGTCGAGAGGCCGGAGGAGGGGCAGGAGGAAGGGGTGCGGTCGCGATCCGGACCCGGAGCCAGCGCGGAGCACCTGCGCCCGCGGCTGACACCTTCGCTCGCAGTTTGTTCGCAGTTTACTCGCACACCAGTTTCCCCCACCGCGCTTTGGGTAAGTTCAGCCTCCCGGCGCGTCCCCGCGAGGATACCATTTACTAATTGTTTTCTTTTAATAGATTAGTGTGATCTCAGCTCAAGGCAAAGGTGGGATATCATGGCATCTATCTGGGTAAGTAAAAATTAAGCCTTCACAACACAGTAAACCAATGGGACTTTCAAGTATTTCCTTCTAGGTTGGACACCGAGGAACAGTAAGAGATTATCCAGACTTTAGCCCATCAGTGGATGCTGAAGCTATTCAGAAAGCAATCAGAGGAATTGGTGAGTGATATTTTACAATTCCTTTCTTAATGATATTGAGTAAAATAACTTTTGTTTCATTTAGGAACTGATGAGAAAATGCTCATCAGCATTCTGACTGAGAGGTCAAATGCACAGCGGCAGCTGATTGTTAAGGAATATCAAGCAGCATATGGAAAGGTAAGGTCACATTAACATGACAGGCAGTAAAGTCACATTTTTCCCCTTGGTTTTTTGATTTTAGGAGCTGAAAGATGACTTGAAGGGTGATCTCTCTGGCCACTTTGAGCATCTCATGGTGGCCCTAGTGACTCCACCAGCAGTCTTTGATGCAAAGCAGCTAAAGAAATCCATGAAGGTATGAGCCCCCCACAAGCCATTTCTGCCCAGTTCTAAAAATTAGATTTTCTTTTCCTTTTTAGGGCGCGGGAACAAACGAAGATGCCTTGATTGAAATCTTAACTACCAGGACAAGCAGGCAAATGAAGGATATCTCTCAAGCCTATTATACAGGTGTCTTATTTTCTGCTTACCTTCACCACTGTCAAGGCTTAATTTCATTCTGATTTGGTTTCAGTATACAAGAAGAGTCTTGGAGATGACATTAGTTCCGAAACATCTGGTGACTTCCGGAAAGCTCTGTTGACTTTGGCAGATGTAAGGTTTTATTTTTTATTTTTTAACTCCCCAGGATGGCCCTTGTTTTCGTCCTCCTGTTTAGGGCAGAAGAGATGAAAGTCTGAAAGTGGATGAGCATCTGGCCAAACAAGATGCCCAGGTCAGTAACAAAGCGGGAAAACATTTCCTTTATTGTGTCTCTAATATCATTCTCTTGTGAATAGATTCTCTATAAAGCTGGTGAGAACAGATGGGGCACGGATGAAGACAAATTCACTGAGATCCTGTGTTTAAGGAGCTTTCCTCAATTAAAACTAAGTACAAACTCACATTACAATCCTTTGTGTTGTGCTTTAAATAATTTTGTGGTGCTTCTTTTTAGCATTTGATGAATACAGAAATATCAGCCAAAAGGACATTGTGGACAGCATAAAAGGAGAATTATCTGGGCATTTTGAAGACTTACTGTTGGCCATAGGTAAGACTTCGAGTGCTGGTAAACTAAGTTACTGAAGCTGAACATTATTTGCTTTTTGTTACAGTTAATTGTGTGAGGAACACGCCGGCCTTTTTAGCCGAAAGACTGCATCGAGCCTTGAAGGTTGGTCTGGAAAGTTCATGTGCATTCTTAGCTTTGTGTTGTGAACACCTGCATTCCTTAACAGGGTATTGGAACTGATGAGTTTACTCTGAACCGAATAATGGTGTCCAGATCAGAAATTGACCTTTTGGACATTCGAACAGAGTTCAAGAAGCATTATGGCTATTCCCTATATTCAGCAATTAAAGTAAGTCTACTTTTAAAAATAGCAAAACATATTATTTGTTCTTCATTGATTTTATTCTTTGCAGTCGGATACTTCTGGAGACTATGAAATCACACTCTTAAAAATCTGTGGTGGAGATGACTGAACCAAGAAGATAATCTCCAAAGGTCCACGATGGGCTTTCCCAACAGCTCCACCTTACTTCTTCTCATACTATTTAAGAGAACAAGCAAATATAAACAGCAACTTGTGTTCCTAACAGGAATTTTCATTGTTCTATAACAACAACAACAAAAGCGATTATTATTTTAGAGCATCTCATTTATAATGTAGCAGCTCATAAATGAAATTGAAAATGGTATTAAAGATCTGCAACTACTATCCAACTTATATTTCTGCTTTCAAAGTTAAGAATCTTTATAGTTCTACTCCATTAAATATAAAGCAAGATAATAAAAATTGTTGCTTTTGTTAAAAGTAATTTCTTTGTTTGCTTTCAGAGCTTGCCA